CGCAGCGCCAACGCCCTGGTTCGGGCCCAGCAGGGGCGCGGCACAGGAGGAGGGCCGGGTGGGCCGGAGGGTGGGGATGCTGAGGGCCCCATCACAGCCCTCACCTTCCTGTACTTGCCTCGGCCGCCAGCCGATCCCGCCCGATACCCCCGCTACCTGGCGCTACTGGAGACTCTAACCCGAGACCTGGGCCCCACGCTGCTGGTTCATGGGGTCACTCCAGTCACCTGCACTGATCTGTGATGCCCCTGCCTCCAGGGCTAGGTAGAGAGGGCCCAGGCAGGCGGCCTATCCTGATCCTTGGAGGAGGAGGAAGAGGAGGCCACTGTGGCCCGTGGCCCTGCCCTTGGGACGTGGAGCCCAGGGGAGGTTTGAAGGGGATCCTGGGCTTGGGCATCACGCCCACCTCCTTTGGCAGAGGGACCCCAGCACACTAACTCTGGGTGGCTGTCCCCACCGTGCAGGGGAGGGAGTCCGCAGCCTCCCTTCACTGGTGCCTTGATGCTAGGGGCCAGGCCTCCTCTGTGACTCTGGGCTACCTCAGTTTCCCCATTTTGGCCAGACTCACCGGCCCACTGGGGTGGTGATGTTTTCGTTCTGTTTTATTTTTCTAACTCTGCTGACCATGAATAAAAGACCAAAACACTACAGGCTGGCTGAGCAGTGCTGGTGGGTAGCTGAGAGGGAGGGGGTGGGAATGGAGAGCTCTGCAGAGGGGTGGAGATCGGAGCCTTCAGCCTCCCGCCGCGAGGCTGCCACGTGCAGGGCTGGGGTGCGGGGCCCGGACGCATCCGTGGACTTGGAGGCTGGCTCGGGCCCGCACCTCCCATCCCCAGCTGCCCGCAACCCCCAGTGACTCGGGATCCCCCGGAGAGCCCTCCCCTCTCGGCAGGAGGGGGCTGACTCAGGGAGAAATGGCAGTTTAGGGCCTAGGGGGCCACGTGACCCTCCCCCAGGAATGTGGTGACGTCATCGGAGGCGTGGTCGTCCCCAAAATTAGGGAGGAAGAGGAAAAAAAAAAGCCAGAAAAAGTTTTCTTTTCTGGAGTCCCAAACGAGGTGCGGGACGGAAGAGGGGGTGAAGGCCAGAGGCTCGGGGCTTCAAGACCGCTGTCTGGAGTCCCCCTTTCCAGGCCATGTCGGGGCCCACCTGGCTGCCCCCGAAGCAGCCGGAGCCCGCCAGAGCCCCTCAGGGGAGGGCGATCCCCCGCGGCACCCCGGGGCCACCACCGGCCCACGGAGCAGGTAAGGCAGCCCTTGTGAGACAGAAGAGCCACCCCCACCTTTGATTTCTCTTCCCTCAACCCAGCACTCCAGCCCCACCCCAGGGTCAATTTTTGCCCCCTTCCATCTGAGCAGTGTTACCAGGCCCCAGGGGGACCGGAGGATCGGGGGCCGGCGTGGGTGGGGTCCCATGGAGTACTCCAGCACACGCAGGTGAGACCCGGGATCGTGGGGTGGGACATGTGTTGCATTCTTCCTGCCCTGGCTCCATCCTCAGGGGCTCCCTGCAGACAGGGGGGGCCTTCGCCCTGGAAGCCTGGACGCCGAGATAGACTTGCTGAGCAGCACGCTGGCCGAGCTGAATGGGGGTCGGGGTCATGCGTCACGGCGACCAGACCGACAGGTGACTCTGCCCCTCCTCCCCGTCAGCACCCTGCTTACGACTTCTGGCCTGCGTTTCTCCTCAGGCATATGAGCCCCCGCCACCTCCTGCCTACCGCACGGGCTCCCTGAAGCCAAATCCAGCCTCGCCGCTCCCAGCGTCTCCCTATGGGGGCCCCACTCCAGCCTCTTACACTACCGCCAGCACCCCGGCTGGCCCAGCCTTCCCCGTGCAAGTGAAGGTGGCACAGCCAGTGAGGGGCTGCGGCCCACCCAGGCGGGGAGCCTCTCAGGCCTCTGGGCCCCTCCCGGGCCCCCACTTTCCTCTCCCAGGCCGAGGTGAAGTCTGGGGGCCTGGCTATAGGAGCCAGAGAGAGCCAGGGCCAGGGGCCAAAGAGGAAGCTGCTGGGGTCTCTGGCCCTGCAGGAAGAGGAAGAGGAGGCGAGCACGGGCCCCAGGTGAGCCCTGGGGAACTGGGATTTCAGGCCCTGAGTAGGACCGAGCCCGATTCCCACCTTCCAGGTGCCCCTGAGCCAGCCTCCAGAGGATGAGCTGGATAGGCTGACGAAGAAGCTGGTTCACGACATGAACCACCCGCCCAGCGGGGAGTACTTTGGTGAGCTGAGGCTGTGGGGTGGGTGGGACGTGTGAAGACTGATGCTGTTTCTCCCTGTCCTCAGGCCAGTGTGGTGGCTGCGGAGAAGATGTGGTTGGGGATGGGGCTGGGGTTGTGGCCCTTGATCGCGTCTTTCACGTGGGCTGCTTTGTATGTTCTACATGCCGGGCCCAGCTTCGCGGCCAGCATTTCTACGCCGTGGAGAGGAGGGCATATTGCGAGGGCTGCTACGTGGTGAGTGGCTGGGGCTGGGAGGAGGGAGTCAGCTCCCAGATCTTCCTGCCTTCCTTCCCAACAGGCCACCCTGGAGAAATGTGCCACGTGCTCCCAGCCCATCCTGGACCGGATCCTGCGGGCTATGGGGAAGGCCTACCACCCTGGCTGCTTCACCTGCGTGGTGTGTCACCGCGGCCTCGACGGCATCCCCTTCACAGTGGATGCTACGAGCCAGATCCACTGCATTGAGGACTTTCACAGGTCAGGCCTGGCCTCCACCTTGTCTCACAATGTTGATGGCCTTCTTGGTTCTCTTCCCCTGCAGGAAGTTTGCCCCAAGATGCTCAGTGTGCGGTGGGGCCATAATGCCTGAGCCAGGTCAGGAGGAGACTGTGAGAATTGTTGCTCTGGATCGAAGTTTTCACATTGGCTGTTACAAGTGCGAGGTCAGGGGCCCCCAGCACGTGCAAGGGGCTGGCGCCCGGCCAATTGTTGCTTCTTTTTCAACAGGAGTGTGGGCTGCTGCTCTCCTCTGAGGGCGAGTGTCAGGGCTGCTACCCGCTGGATGGGCACATCTTGTGCAAGGCCTGCAGCGCCTGGCGCATCCAGGAGCTCTCAGCCACCGTCACCACTGACTGCTGAGTCTTCCTAGAAGTACCTGCTGGGTTCTCAGTTCCAGTTCCCATCCTTTGATTGATCACTCTCCCTGACATCCACCTGTATGACTTTGTCACCAAATGCTGTCTTCTCTTTCTCCAATCAAGAAATAATAATCCCTCGAGTTTACAAAACACTTCCAAGTCTGTTGTCTCATCTGATTCTCCC